ATCCATCTATAAATCCATCAGTAACCCATTCATCCATCCCCCATCTACACATCCATCAGTAACCCACTCATCCATCCATCCACCCATCATACATCATCCATCTATAAATCTATCAGTAACCATCCATCCATCATCCATCCATCCATCATGCATCATCCATCTATAAATCCATCAGTAACCTACTCATCCATCCCCTATCTACACATCCATCAGTAATCCACCCATCCATCCATCTACACATCCAACCATACATCCATCCCATTTACACATCAAGTAATCCACCTACCCATCCCCCATCTACACATCCATCAGTAACCCACTCATCCATCCAACCATCCATCTGCATATCCAGCCATCCATCCATCTCCACATGTACACATCCTTCAGTCATCCATCCATCCAGTCACCCATTCATCGCCCCATCTACACCCATCAGTAACCCAGCCATCCATCTATCCATTCACCCACCTGGTCCCCCATCCATCGGCCTAAGCCTCCATCATTATTCCATCTATCCATTTTCCATCTGTCCATCCATTCATCATCCATGCATCCACCTGTCTATCGCTCATCCATCGCCTGTTCATTTTCATTCCCTTCACTGCTCCATCCATCCACCCACCCACCGTCTTTCAGCATGCTTGCATTGAGTATCTTTTACCTGCTTGAGTATCTTTTATCTGTCAGGAGCTCTGGTGGGCAAACAAGATGCAGTAATGACCAAAACAGATCTGCCCTTGTGGAGTTAATGGCCAAGTGACATTAATCCGCAAATCACCACTCAACATAAAATCACAACTGTGGAGTGGGCGCGGTGGCTCACGCCTGTAATCCCAGCACTTTGGGAGGCTGAGGCGGGCAGATCACCTGAGGTCAGGAGTTCAAGACCAGCCTGGCCAACATGTCAAAACCCCATGTCTGCTGGAAATACAAAAATTAGCTGGGCGTGGTGGTGCACGCCTATAGTCCCAGCTACTCGGGAGGCTGAGGCAGGAAAATCGCTTGAACCCGGGAGGCGGAGGTTACAGTGAGCTGAGATCGCACCACTGCACTCCAGCTTGGAGGACAGAGCGAGACTCCATCTCAAAACAAACAACTGTGGAAAAGAGTGCGTCATGGAGCTTAGAAATCCCAGGAAATCCAGGTGAAGAAAGTAGAGCTCTGGGCAGAGGAGATGGCGTGGGCAGAGGAGATGGCGTGTGCAAAGGCCCTGTGGTGTGTTCAGCCAGCACGTTCAGGGAGCAGAAGGGTGGCCAGTGTGGCCGAGGTGAGGTCAGAAGCGGGGTGAGGACACAGAGCTTGGGGGAGGCCTGGTGCCAGGAAGAGCTGCCAGGGGTCTTGAGCACAGGGGTGATAACATTCCCTGTGGGAAGTAAACTGTTGGGAATTGCGGGGAGGGCAAGGAGGAGGCGCTGGACCAGAGGAGTGCTGGGGAGTAGGGAGTGTCAGATTCCCAAGATGCATAGGATAGAGGGGTCTAAATGCACTTCATTCATTCATTCATAGCCCTGGGCCCTGGGCCCAAGTTGCCCATCCACACTCCACCTCTGTCTGTCCTCTTCCAAGTCCCTGTGTAAATAGAAACTGGCGCCTGCTGGGACATGAGCCAAGAGTATCATGAACTCGGGGGGCTGAAACTCTCCCTGCTTTACAGATGAGGAAACGGAGGCTCGGAGAGGCGAGGTGACCCCCGAGACCATCCCACTGGGAGGTGGTGAAGCTGGTTTTGGAGGGCCCCCATCTCCCAATCCCGTTCTCTGGGTTGGAAGAGCCTGGGTCCCCAGACGCCTGGCTCCAGCTCGGTCCCTACACCTGTCTCCTCCCCTTTCCTACCTTTGTACTTCCAATAATTGGAATAATTAAGTCAATAATCCACTCCTCGGGAGCCTGAGCCTGGAGTGGGAGGCAGGAGAACCCTGGGTCACATTCAACCTCTAAATGCTGCGCAGCCTGGAAGAGTCGTTTTCTTCCCTGAATCGCACTCGATCCCCTGCACGAGGAGACAGGAGGACTTGCTGTGGAGGGGCCAGGATGCCCCAGGAATCAGCTAGTGCCATGGAGGGGCCAGGATGCCCCGGGAATCAGCTGGTGCCGTGGAGGGGCCAGGATGCCCCGGGAATCAGCCGGTGCCATAGAGGGCCAGGATCCCCGGGAATCAGCTGGTGCCGTGGAGGGGCCAGGATGCCCCGGGAATCAGCCGGTGCCATAGAGGGCCAGGATCCCCGGGAATCAGCTGGTGCCGTGGAGGGGCCAGGATGCCCCGGGAATCAGCTGGTGCCATAGAGGGCCAGGATCCCCGGGAATCAGCTGGTGCCGTGGAGGGACCAGGACGCCCCGGGAATCGGCTGGTGCCGTGGAGGGGCCAGGACGCCCCGGGAATCAGCTGGTGCCATAGAGGGCCAGGATGCCCCAGGTATCAGCTGGTGGCATAGATGACCAGGATGCCCCGGGTATCAGCTGGTGGCATAGATGGCCAGGATGTCCTGGGTATCAGCTGGTGCCATGGAAGGGCCAGGACACCCCGGGTATCAGCTGGTGCCATAGATGGCCAGGATGACCTGGGTATCAGCTGGTGCCGTGGAGGGGCAGGATGCCCCGGGAATCAGCTAGTATCAACTGAGCACCCCGCCTGCGGCAGGCCTGGAGGTCAGCCGGTTCCATGTGCTCCCTGAGGAATCGGGCTACTCCCCGGTGCCTCAGTGTCCCTCTCTGGAAACTGGCGATGGTGGCCCTCCAGGGCCCTCCCACTGGGCTAACCCGTGATGCACGAATCAGTCAGGTCCCTCCTGGGAGCTCGCAGACAGTCCTGCTCCTGGGATTGTTTTATTGTTACGCCGTCCCCTCCCTTTCCTGAGGCTCCCAGGGTAAGTCTTCAAGCTGCACAGCTACCCAGTGGCCTCCTCAGCATTGGAGCTCGGATTGCAGCCCTCCCCTTTTTAAACCACCTCCCTGTAGGTCCTCCAAGCCTGTTATCCTGGAGGCCACTGTGGGGCAGCCTTGGATTCAGGCCTGGCTCTGGGAAGCCCCGGGTCCCTGGTGGGGCCCCCACCTGGGGGGATGGAGGGCCAAAGCCTCCCAGCATGAGGCGCCACGACTCAGGGCGGAGAGGGGCTGGTCGATACCACCTGGGCCCCTCCTCCAGCTTGAGCCCGAATCTGCAGCATCCTGGTCTCCCATCCTGGAGGGCTGCAGCGAGGCTGCTGCAGAGGGAAGCAGAAGGTTCTGTTGACCAGGAGAGGCTCCTGTTTACTTACCGATGGTGCAGAGCTAAGCAGCCAGAAGGCCCCGGGCTCCCTGCCCCTGCCCCACCCAGGGTGGGGTCTGCGTCCGTCCACAGGGCAGGTGTTAGGACCCATCCCAGGTACTTTTCAGGCCTATGTTTCCCCAGCCCCCCTAGGACCCAAGCTGTCCGCTTCCCTCCCCAGGCCCTGCTGTCCTTGTCTGCAATGGAGGAGGGTGGCTCTGTGGCCCCTGAGGCCCCCTCTCCTCGGGCCTGCTGAAAGAGCACTGTTTCGGGGCCATCGTGGCGATGCTATTCACCCATTTGTTTGGCAAATGTTTACTGGAGACATGGCTGGCCTGTGCCTTGGGGCCACTACAGGGACAGGACCTCCAGGACCCTCCTCCCGGCTCGGGCCCAGCAGAGACGGTGGACAGACCCCCAGGATCCGGGCCCAGCAGAGACGGTGGACAGACCCCCAGGATCCGGGCCCAGCAGGGGCGGTGGACAGACCCCCAGGATCCGGGCCCAGCAGAGACGGTGGACAGACCCCCAGGATCCGGGCCCAGCAGGGGCGGTGGACAGACCCCCAGGATCCGGGCCCAGCAGGGGCGGTGGACAGACCCCCAGGATCCGGGCCCAGCAGGGGCGGTGGACAGACCCCCAGGATCCGTGCCCAGCAGGGGCGGTGGACAGACCCCCAGGATCCGGGCCCAGCAGGGGCGGTGGACAGACCCCCAGGATCCGGGCCCAGCAGGGGCGGTGGACAGACCCCCAGGATCCGGGCCCAGCAGGGGCGGTGGACAGACCCCCAGGATCCGGGCCCAGCAGGGGCGGTGGACAGACCCCCAGGATCCGGGCCCAGCAGGGGCGGTGGACAGACCCCCAGGATCCGGGCCCAGCAGTGACGGTGGACAGACCCCCAGGATCCGTGCCCAGCAGGGGCGGTGGACAGATCCCCAGGATCCGGGCCCAGCAGGGGCAGTGGACAGACCCCCAGGACCCTCCTCCCGCCTCAGGCCCAGCAGGGGTGGTGGACAGCAGCCCAAGGGTATTCTGCATGGCAGCTGGAGCTGGGGTTCGGGGGCCCTGCTAGTCTGTGGTGGGGCCTGCCCAGGCTTCCTGGAGGCGGCGGCGGTGAAGGGGAGAATTCCTCGGTGTCTGCCTCCTTGTCAGACTTCGGGGCTGCGTCGCGGTTGCCCCAGCACAAAAATGAGGGCTCATCAACGTTTGCTGGGTGAGCAAAGCTTAGATGGGGTCACAGCTCCTCCGGGTTTCACTTTCCCCTCTGGACGGCAGGACTCTAACCCCTTATTGCAAGGGTACGTGGAGAGTGGGGAGGCCTCAGCCCAGCTCTCTCGCCCTCCTGGACCCCTCTTCTACCACTGTGGCAGCAGCCGCTCCTCCCAGCTTGGGCCACATCCAGACTTGGGGACATTCCCAGAATGCAGGAGGCTCCTGGACAATCAATAATTCAATAAAGCGCCAGGCGTCCGCCGGCTCCGGGTTGGTCCTGGGGATATGTTATCTTGCTGGCTCCAAGCACGAGGAGGCTGGGAACTGCTCAGCTCGGTTCCAGAAGAGGAAACTGAGGCGGGGAGGGCAGGGAGGGAGGGAGAGAAGGAAGCAGTGAAGGCCGGGGCTGGCAGATCACGAAGCAGCTGGCAGGAGGGGGGTCGGGGCCTCAGGAGGGGGGGACCCTGTGGTCTCAGGAACTGCCAGGAAGCCTGGGTTTGGACCTGGTCTTGCCCCCTATGGGTTTCTCCATCCGTGAATCACACGCATGTGCCTTCTCTCTTCGCCCCGACCCTCACGCTTTCCTGCTGTATTCCTGTTCCGGGCGTCACCACCCCTGCAGTTCTAAGCTGCACCTGTACGCTCTGTGGGCATCCTGCCCCTGCATCACCAGGGCTGGGGCCACCTCCCTCCGTCCCAGCTGTGTCCCCGGTGGCCAGGTCACTGTCCAGCATCAAGCGGGTGCTCAGGAAACGTTTGTCCATGAAATGAAGGAGCCCCCCCCTTCCAGGCTTCTTGTAGGGCTGCTGAGAGGTTGCCCATTTAGTAAGACCTGCTGTCCTAGCTGTTCGGTCCTTGTTTCTGGAAGGAAACCCCCCACCTTCCTCATCTACAGATTGAGAATTGCAGTAGGACCTGCGTACTGGGTTGTGTGAGAGTCAGAGACCCGCCAGGACGCTGGGAGGCTGGCAGGGAGGAAACGCTCCATCATAAACCCAGCTGCATTTATTACTGTTGCCGTCATTTAATTCGTCGTCGTT